CTCTCTGGTCAGGCCTCATAACTCTCTTGATGTGGTGAATTAGGCTACTGTCAGGAACCAGGAGCTGCCCTTCGGGATTCCTAGGGAGATGTTATGGTCAATGGGGGAAAAGTCAGCTAGCAACATCTGGCCCTGCATTGTGACAACTGCTCAGAGAACATCCTTATCTCTGCTTCCTAGTGCTCTATAAAGAGAGGTTATTGCCTCAATCAGCCTCTTGATATATTTTATGTTGACAGTGTGGGACGTAATGACTTTCAAACATATTGACAGTTTAGTTTTTACTACACACCATACACTACTGAGTGATATCACTATTCTTGTTGATTTTTATGTTCAGTTGAGTCAACATTAAGCCTCGGGGCAGCCCTGCATGTCAGATCTTTACCACAAGCCTTTGAGCACTTCTCTCAATAACAACTGACCACATCCAAAAGGAAGGCAAACCAAGCATTTGGGGGCTAATGTTTTCCTCCTATAAACTCAAACAAGAAAGCACATGTGCAACAGAACTGACAAACAATTATTGCACTCAGTGTGTGAAGCATCAGGGCTACAAACCAACTTAAGTTGTGTGGCTTTCCTTATCAAGGCTTTTATAGAGATGGTGAGACATATTTATAAATAAATCTGTAATCCCTGCTTCCCAGGATATGGATGTCTGGGCATGAACAATCAATGGGTGGTTTCTGACTTGGGAACTCCCCATTGAAACTTGGGAACTTAGACCAGCTGCCTCTGAGTCTCACCTTTCACTCAAGCATCCCATGTAATCCACCTACCTGCTAGCAGCAACTGTGCTACCCTTCTGATGACTTTGGCTGGTCCTTGTTCTCAGTTGTTGCCTGGTGCATATCAGATAGGATGCTCTTTGAGCTCTCTGCATGGGAAACCAATTAAGACAATGCTGGACACATAAGCATTGCTCATTTCCCAGTTAAGTTCTGTGGCTTTGTGTCATGACCTGACTGGAGCTCGTATCTTCTGTGTAGCCCTCTTCTATGTGCTTTCCTGCTGCTTCACCATTTGTATAATTGTGAGCTTGGTAGAGGCATCATTGCAGATCTGCTACTAACTCGGCATGGCCAGCTCGACAGAGAGCCAGTTTGTTAAACAGCTTGGTGGGGGAGTTCATCCGTCTTGATGTTGCCCTGAATCTACAACTTCATATTCAATATGCTAAATAATCCTCTTTTCTTTTCGTGTGATTCATGATAGTGTCATCCTCATCAAGCTTTATCTTTCTCATTTCTTGCAATTTTCTCTTAAGGTAACGTATAACTGGCAAAAAGGTGAGTTGCTCCGATTGCTCTCTCATCTCCTCTCCTCCACAGGACTTGCACACGAAGTCTGTATGTCCGTAGGGCTTTGTACATCACTCTTGCAAAAGGACTCTCTTCGTCTTGCTTTCAGACTTCTTCAGGTGAGGGAATAATTGAGTTGCCCACTCAACACTTCTCTCTCATTCAATCGCATGTATGTACTAGGTCACAATGTAAAAGGTGTTTCTTATTGTGGATCACAGCTGAAGAATTTTGAAGCTGCTCAGCTAAAGGACTTTCCCTCTGCGAAGCTGTGATTCTCTGAAGTGGCCAAAGAAATTATGCAGTAAGGTAAGGTTTACAGCTGTTGCTGAGGTTCTTTCTGCTGAAAGAGCTCCTCTGTATTTCTTGGCAGACCCTTTCCAGTTTTCATCCTGGGTGTTTCTGAACAGGAACATATCTCATTGAAGTATTTGCACCTCTACCTACAGACAAGGAAAAGGCTTGGAGCACCTCCATTCATTGTGCCAACAGGACCTGAATGACCGTGAGTTGCCCTGCATCATTTATAAGTCCATGCTTCTTTATTCTGACCTCCATTCTCTTTACAGGATTGTTTCTTGCTTACTACTTGTGGTCAACTAAGTAGAGATTCATAAGACCTTTATAGAACCACTGACAACACTGTGACCAAGGAAACTGTGAGTATGTTCTAGAACTTGCTTCTGTGTTTCTCACTAGCTCTTTCCCTTTCCTTCCGTCTAGTCCATCGATAGAAGAGTGGCTGTGACCCGAAGGAATGTCTGACCCCCACAGCAGTCCTCTCCTGCCAGAGCCACTTTCCAGCAGATACAAACTCTACGAGGCAGAGTTTACCAGCCCGAGCTGGCCCTCGACATCCCCGGATACTCACCCAGCTCTGCCCCTCCTGGAAATGCCTGAAGAAAAGGTGAGAAGTGTCCCTCCTAGGATGTTTCCTGGTCATTTGATGTCTGGTTGGTTTCTCCTAAAAGGATCTCCGGTCTTCCAATGAAGACAGTCACATTGTGAAGATCGAAAAGCTCAATGAAAGGAGTAAAAGGAAAGACGACGGGGTGGCCCATCGGGACTCAGCAGGCCAAAGGTGCATCTGCCTCTCCAAAGCAGTGGGCTACCTCACGGGCGACATGAAGGAGTACAGGATCTGGCTGAAAGGTAGGAAAATACCCTGGGGAGAGGCAGCCAGACCTGCTGATGGCTCGCTCTCTGTCTCTTTCAGACAAGCACCTTGCCCTCCAGTTCATAGACTGGGTCCTGAGAGGGACCGCTCAGGTGATGTTCATCAACAATCCTCTCAGCGGCCTCATCATCTTCATAGGGCTGCTGATCCAGAATCCCTGGTGGACAATCACTGGGGGCCTGGGGACAGTGGTCTCGACCTTAACAGCTCTCGCCTTGGGCCAAGACAGGTGGGTCCCTCTCTATAGGGATTTTAGCAAGATCAAATGCAAAATCAGTCTGTTTCACCGCCAGGTCTGCCATTGCCTCAGGACTCCATGGGTACAACGGGATGCTGGTGGGACTGCTGATGGCCGTGTTCTCGGAGAAGTTAGACTACTACTGGTGGCTTCTGTTTCCTGTGACCTTCACAGCCATGTCCTGGTGAGGCACCTCATTTTTTCTGCTCACAGCTCAGGGATTAACCCTCTGTCTCTTGCATCTTCAGCCCAGTTCTTTCTAGTGCCTTGAATTCCATCTTCAGCAAGTGGGACCTCCCGGTCTTCACTCTGCCCTTCAACATTGCAGTCACCTTGTACCTTGCAGCCACAGGCCACTACAACCTCTTCTTCCCCACAACACTGGTAGAGCCTGTGTCTTCAGTGCCCAATATCACCTGGACAGAGATGGAAATGCCCCTGGTAAGTTACCCAGCGGTGATGAGTTGAGACCCCTCCAGTGACCTGTATTCTGTTAACTTTGCAGCTGTTACAAGCCATCCCTGTTGGGGTCGGCCAGGTGTATGGCTGTGACAATCCCTGGACAGGCGGCGTGTTCCTGGTGGCTCTGTTCATCTCCTCGCCACTCATCTGCTTGCATGCAGCCATTGGCTCAATCGTGGGGCTGCTAGCAGGTAGGACAGAGCTCCCTCTCTTCAGGTCCTCAATCAGACAGAAATACCACACCTTGTCCCATAGCCCTGTCAGTGGCCACACCCTTCGAGACCATCTACACAGGCCTCTGGAGCTACAACTGCGTCCTCTCCTGCATCGCCATCGGAGGCATGTTCTATGCCCTCACCTGGCAGACTCACCTGCTGGCCCTCATCTGTGGTAGGTGTTCAGAAAAGCTGACAACCAGGTTAAGCTCACTCTGGTGATCCTTGTTCCTCCACAGCCCTGTTCTGTGCATACATGGAAGCAGCCATCTCCAACATCATGTCAGTGGTAAGTGTGGATTCTCCTGAACACTACCCCAAACTTCTTCAGTCCCCAATGCTTTTGTTTCCAGGTGGGCGTGCCACCAGGCACCTGGGCCTTCTGCCTTGCCACCATCATCTTCCTGCTCCTGACGACAAACAACCCAGCCATCTTCAGACTCCCACTCAGCAAAGTCACCTACCCCGAGGCCAACCGCATCTACTACCTGACAGTGAAAAGCGGTGAAGAAGAGAAGGCCCCCAGCGGTGAATAGCCATGTTCGGGGAAGAAACGCTCTACACTGACCTGTCTTGTTTTGCCCCTGGCTAGGAGGCGGTGGGGAGCATCCACCCACAGCAGGCCCAAAGGTGGAGGAGGGCTCGGAGGCTGTGCTCTCCAAGCACAGGAGTGTATTTCACATCGAGTGGTCATCCATTCGGAGGAGGAGCAAAGGTGTGCATGTCCTCCCCCTCACGCTTGGATCCTAACTGATGGTGCTCTTTCCTTCTAACTCCAGTGTTTGGAAAAGGCGAACACCAGGAAAGACAAAACAAAGACCCATTTCCCTATCGATACCGGAAGCCCACAGTCGAGCTGCTTGTGAGTACTGAGTGTCCTGAATCAGGGACAGCGGGAGACTCTTGCCTATCTCTGTCCTGGACAGGATCTGGACACCATGGAGGAGAGCTCTGAGATAAAAGTGGAAACAAACATTTCCAAGACATCCTGGATTCGGAGTTCCATGGCTGCCAGTGGGAAAAGGGTCAGCAAAGCCCTCAGCTACATCACAGGAGAGATGAAGGAGTGTGGAGAGGGACTTAAAGGTAAAATTCTATGAGAACAACACTGACCCTGACTTGCCTACTTCCTGCCCCGGTTCCATTTCAGACAAGTCCCCAGTGTTCCAGTTCTTTGACTGGGTCCTCCGAGGCACATCTCAAGTGATGTTTGTGAACAACCCCCTCAGCGGCATCCTCATCATCCTCGGCCTCTTCATCCAGAACCCCTGGTGGGCGATCTCAGGCTGCCTGGGTACCATCATGTCCACCTTGACAGCCCTCATCCTGAGTCAGGACAAGTAAGTCCCAGAGGCTCAGGGTCCAAACATGTCCTGCTCCACCTGACCCTCCCTCTCCTGCCAGGTCGGCCATCGCTGCAGGATTTCACGGCTACAATGGGGTGCTGGTGGGGCTGCTGATGGCCGTGTTCTCAGACAAAGGTGACTACTACTGGTGGCTGTTGCTACCCGTCATCATCATGTCCATGTCTTGGTAAGTTTGCTTTTGAAGGGTTGTGGGTTCATCTGACCAGCATCTCTCATGCTTCTGCCATCAGCCCCATCCTCTCCAGTGCCCTGGGTACCATCTTCAGCAAGTGGGACCTCCCAGTCTTCACACTGCCCTTCAATATCACTGTGACTTTGTACCTGGCAGCCACGGGCCACTACAACCTTTTCTTCCCCACAACGCTGCTGCAGCCTGCATCCGCCATGCCCAACATCACCTGGTCAGAGGTCCAAGTGCCCTTGGTACGTATCATGGAAGGAGGAAGGGCAGGTCTATAATGAGCATGTAATCCTGTTATGCCTACAGCTTTTGAGAGCCATCCCCGTTGGAATTGGCCAAGTGTACGGCTGTGATAACCCCTGGACTGGAGGCATCTTCCTCATAGCTCTGTTCATATCCTCACCTCTCATTTGCTTGCATGCAGCAATTGGATCCACCATGGGGATGCTAGCAGGTCTGTGTCCTCACTTCCCTGGGCTGTGAGGGGACCCAACCCTGATGCCTGCCTTCTGTCACAGCACTCACTATTGCGACGCCCTTTGACTCCATCTACTTCGGCCTGTGTGGCTTCAACAGCACCCTCGCATGCATAGCGATAGGAGGCATGTTCTACGTCATCACCTGGCAGACGCACCTCCTCGCCATCGCCTGCGGTAGGTACTCCCCACAGAGGATTTGTTTCCTTTCTATTTCTTTCTTTTTTTTTTTTTTTTCTAGCACTGTTTGCTGCCTACCTGGGTGCTGCCCTGGCTAACATGTTATCTGTGGTGAGTCAACACAGGCTCAGAACGTGCCTACAGACCAAGGCTTATCTGTGTTCTTTCTCTCCAGTTTGGATTGCCGCCCTGCACTTGGCCCTTCTGTCTCTCAGCTCTCACCTTCCTGCTCCTGACGACCAATAACCCCGCCATCTACAAGCTCCCGCTCAGCAAAGTCACCTACCCAGAGGCCAACCGCATCTACTACCTGTCCCAGGAGAGAAACAGAAGGGCATCAATCATAACAAAGTATCAGGCCTACGATGTCTCCTAAGTTTCCCTGTCTAAAACACATCAGTGTAAATTCAGGCTTCAGCACGCCGTCCAGATCCCCAGGATAAGAGACCACTTAGCCTTCCCTTTGGTCTGTTCTGTGACTCTCTCCCCAAACACAAAGAAGCGTGTATGTAGTCACCATTCCAGAACCTCTCTTTTCTAAGATGCACAACACTTATCAAAGATATGTTTAGTTTAGACTTTATACCCTTAGCTTTCCCATAAGAGCTCCCTTTGTGGGGAACTTGCCCTCTTCTGCGAAATAAGCCTCATCCTTAAAGAGAAGTCACCGGCCGGGCACGGTGGCTCACGCCTGTAATCCCAGCACTTTGGGAGGCCGAGGCGGGTGGATCACGAGGTCAGGAGATCGAGACCATCCTGGCGAACATGGTGAGACCCCATCTCTACTAAAAATACAAAAAATTAGCCAGGCATGGTGGCGGGCACCTGTAGTCCCAGCTACTTGGGAGGCTGAGGCAGGAGAATGGCGTGAACCCGGGAGGTGGAGCTTGCAGTGAGCCAAGATCACGCCACTGCACTCCAGCCTGGGCAACGGAGTGAGACTCTGTCTCAAAAAAAAAAAAAAGGGGAAGTCACCAAGAAAGGGATAGAGGTCAGTGACATGGTCATCACACAACTCGGTCATTTAATATGGCAAAACACAATACCAAGAACTGTGCATTAGCCCGGAAGGCAAGAGGGTTGGTTCTGCCCCAGCTCTGCTGCTAATGAGCCCCTACCAGGTTGAGCAAGTCTTTCCCCACTCTCCACCTCCATTTCTTAATCAGTTTCATGACAGGGAAGGATTTGAAAGTCCTTTCCACCTCAGAAGTGTTGATTATTCTCTCTCTCCTATAATCTGATGAAATCAGCATGACAACAAGTAATTTAAGTAAAGGACAGAAGGGTTACCCAAGAAGAGGCAGGAAAATGTTAACGTTCTATAAAGTTTTATTCTTGAGTCATAGGAAAATGCTCTCCAGACGTGGGGTTAGGAACCTAAATTCACTGAAAATGCCAATGTGCTTTCCTTTACATTACAGAAATATTTCTGGAAGTGTCAGATGAAAACTGATCTTTATCAACACTCAAATCATATTATAAACAAATGTGTTTCCCTTTGTAATATTCATAATCATACTGTCATTAAACTGTTTAAGTTTGCAAGTCGGCATCAGGGTTTTCTTAAAACGGGGCTC